AGAGGCCAAGGCGGAAAGACAGCTTGAACCCCACAGTTGAGACCGGCCTGGGCAACATGGCAAGACTCCGTCTCTACCCAAAAAAAAAAAAAAAAAAAAAGGGCCGGGCGTGGTGGGTGTGCCTGTGGTCCCAGATACTCAGGAGACTGAGATGGGAGGATCCCTTGAGCCCAGGAGTTCCAGGCGGCAGTGAGCCGTGTTCGCGCCACTGCACTCCAGCCTGGGTGACAGAGCAAGAATATGTCTCAAAAAACAAACAAACAAAAAAAGGCACATAACCACGATCTACCCTCGTAAAACGTTTCCAGAGCGTCCCAGCGGTGCCCCTCATCATCTGGCGGCCCCTACGCCTCTCTGAGACTCACAGACCTACTCCCCTCTCCAGGGGGCGGAGCCCACACCGCTGAGCATTTACTCTTGTTCTTCCCTCTGCCAGGGGCACCGTTCTACCCCTTTCTGCCTGGAGAAACTGCCGTTTTTCCTTAAAGGATCCTCGAAGCCGGAAGGAGCAGCCACCTCCCACTCCCGGCTGCTGCAAGCAAGCTGCTTTGACTTCTTTCTAGAGTTGGGGATTGCTGCTGGAGTCCGAGTCTCAGGCCCAGAGTGGGTGCGATGGTCTTGCTTGCACCCTGTATCCCCCGGCAGACGCCCGGGAACTCTACTAAGTGGGTGACCCCAGAGAGCTCGCCCCCACACTCCGACTCCGAGTCCAGCACTCGGTCCACTGCACAGGGACCTCGCGCCCCACAGCTGCGTCCTCTCTGACCTTCGCAATCCGGTGCGCGGCCCGCGGAACGCCCCGATCTCCAGGGGCACGGAAGGCCGAGGCGTGCCGGGGGAGCCAGGAGCAGCTGGCTGGCGGGCGCCGCGGGCCTCCCCGGTCACGTGACACCCCGGACAACGTGCGCCGTCACGTGACGGCAGAGCCTGTGAGCGTTTTTCTCACGTGACGGAGGCGCCTGCACGTGGACCAATGGGGAGGCGGGGGCGGGGCCGGCAGGGGCGGTGCGCGGGAAGGGACCCCGGACCCGGAGGTCGCGGAGAGCTGGGCAGTGTTGGCCGCTGGCGGAGCGCTGGGGCAGCATGAAGTGCCTGGTCACGGGCGGCAACGTGAAGGGTGAGTGCAGGTCGGCCTGGCAGCGGCGGTGCCCACGTCCCTCTCCCTGCTCTTCGTGGCCCAGCTCTCCCTCCGGACGGTGAACTCCTCCCGCTCTGCCTATGCCTGCTTTCTCTTTGCCCCGCTCTTCTTCCAGCAATACCAGGCAGCCACCCCTGGTCAGGACCTGCTGCGCTGTAAGATCCTGATGAAGGTGAGGCCCTTCCCTCAGCAGTGGCACTACTCCACCCCAGGAATCTCCACCAGCTGTGCCTCTGCCCTGGGGTACTCAGTAGATGCTAAGTGGGGAGAGAGACACGTGCAAGCCCAATCCATGCAAAACACAGGGAGGGCCATGGTAAAAGCATCACAGCGGGGACCTGAGAGGGTGGTGACGCTCAAGTTCGTCAAGAAAGGTAAGCACGTCTTTTGGCCGGGCGCGGTGGCTCACGCCTGTAATCCCAGCACTTTGGGAGGCCGAGGCAGGCGGATCACGAGGTCAGGAGTTCGAGACCAGCCTGGCCAACATGGCGAAACCCCGTCTCTACTAAAAATACAAAAATTAGCTGGGCGTGGTGGCACGCGCCTGTAATCCCAGCTACTCGGGAGGCTGAGGCAGGAGAATTGCTTGAATCCGGGAGGTGGAGGTTGCAGTGAGCTGAGATCGCACCACTGCACTCCAGCCTGGGTGACAGAGCGAGACTCCATCTCAAAAAAAAAAAAAAAAAAGGTAAGCAGGTCTTTCAAGGCATTCCAAGCATAAGGAAGAGCATGAATGAGGCCTAGAAGGATGCCAGTGCCCGAGGTGACGTGGGAGCCCTTTTCCCAGAGTTACATGCTGGGCCCATGATGGGTGTGGGCCTGCATGGGACAGGAGAGCTTGTTGCAGAGATGTGATGCTAGGCTGAGGTGTCTTATCCCATGCAGTCTTTCCTGTCTGTCTTCCGCTCACTGGCGATGCTGGAGAAGACGGTGGAAAAATGCTGCATCTCCCTGAATGGCCGGAGCAGCCGCCTGGTGGTCCAGCTGCATTGCAAGTTCGGTGAGTGGGCAGCCGGCCAGCCAAGGGGTGCCCGAGGCCCACTGAGACCCTATCGCCCATCCAGGGGTGCGGAAGACTCACAACCTGTCCTTCCAGGACTGTGAGTCCCTGCAGGCCGTCTTCGACCCAGCCTCGTGCCCCCACATGCTCCGCGCCCCAGCACGGTGAGCACACCCCTGCCCTCAGCTCAGCCCCGGCATTTCGGGTAATGCTCCACCCTGTTCACAGGGTTCTGGGGGAGGCTGTTCTGCCCTTCTCTCCTGCACTGGCTGAAGTGACGCTGGGCATTGGCCGTGGCCGCAGGGTCATCCTGCGCAGCTACCACGAGGAGGAGGCAGGTGAGGGGGCTGGACGTGGCCTGGGACAGCAGGGGCCCAGGTTACTCCTGTTCTTCCCCAACAGACAGCACTGCCAAAGCCATGGTGACTGAGATGTGCCTTGGAGAGGAGGATTTCCAGCAGCTGCAGGCCCAGGAAGGGGTGGCCATCACTTTCTGCCTCAAGGAATTCCGGGTGAGGTTCCTCCCAGGCGCTCGCCGTCCTGTCGGGGCCTCACCTGCTACCTCTTTCCTCCCAGGGGCTCCTGAGCTTTGCAGAGTCAGCAAACTTGAATCTTAGCATTCATTTTGATGCTCCAGGCAGGTAGTTCCCAGCCTTGGGACAGGGAAGGGCTCATGACCTAGCTTGGGCCCCCTCCCCTGCCCAGGCCCGCCATCTTCACCATCAAGGACTCTTTGCTGGACGGCCACTTTGTCTTGGCCACACTCTCAGACACCGACTCGCACTCCCAGGACCTGGGCTCCCCAGAGCGTCACCAGCCAGTGCCTCAGCTCCAGGCTCACAGGTGAGGGCACCTCCCCCCAACTCCTCCTCTCTTCCCCTCCCTGATACTCCGATTCTGCCTACAGCACACCCCACCCGGACGACTTTGCCAATGACGACATTGACTCTTACATGATCGCCATGGAAACCACTATAGGCAATGAGGGCTCGCGGGTGCTGCCCTCCATTTCCCTTTCACCTGGCCCCCAGCCCCCCAAGAGCCCCGGTCCCCACTCCGAGGAGGAAGATGAGGCTGAGCCCAGTACAGTGCCTGGGACTCCCCCACCCAAGAAGGTAGGGACTGGAGGTGGAGGCAGGGGTGGGAGCAGCCTCCAGAACTCACTTGTTCTCTTTCCAGTTCCGCTCACTGTTCTTCGGCTCCATCCTGGCCCCTGTACGCTCCCCCCAGGGCCCCAGCCCTGTGCTGGCGGAAGACAGTGAGGGTGAAGGCTGAACCAAGAACCTGAAGCCTGTACCCAGAGGCCTTGGACTAGACGAAGCCCCAGCCAGTGGCAGAACTGGGTCTCTCAGCCCTGGGGATCAGAAAGGTGGGCTTGCTGGAGCTGAGCTGTTTCACTGCCTCTCGCAGGCCCCAGCTGGCTGTCACTGTAAAGCTGTCCCACAGCGGTCGGGCCTGGGCCGTTATCTCCCCACAACCCCCAGCCAATCAGGACTTTCCAGACTTGGCCCTGAACTACTGACGTTCCTACCTCTTATTTCTCATTGAGCCTCAGGCTATACTCCAGCTGGCCAAGGCTGGAAACCTGTCTCCCTCAGGCTCACCTTCCTAAGGAAAATGTCATAGTAGGTGCTGCTGGCCCCTGGTGATCCAGCTTCTCTGCCAATCATGACCTGTTCCTTCCTGAAGTCCTGGGCATGCATCTGGGACCCCCGTGGAGCTGACAAGTTTTCCTTGCTTTCCTGATACTCTTTGGCGCTGACTTGGAATTCTAAGAGCCTTGGACCCGAGTGTGTGGCTAGGGTTGCCCTGGCTGGGGCCCGGTGCCGAGACTCCCAAGCGGCTCTGTGCAGAAGAGCTGCCAGGCAGTGTCTTAGATGTGAGACGGAGGCCATGGCGAGAATCCAGCTTTGACCTTTATTCAAGAGACCAGATGGGTTGCCCCAGGATCCGGCTGCCAGCCCTGAGGCCAAGCACGGCTGGAGACCCACGACCTGGCCTGCCGTTGCCCTGAGCTGCAGCCTCGGCCCCAGGATCCTGCTCACAGTCACCGCAGGTGCAGGCAGGAAGCAGCCCTGGGGGACTGGACGCTGCTATTGATTCATTAAAAAAAGAAAAGAAAAATACACCAAGGCTCCATGTTCCCCGTGACAGGTGGGC